GGCACAAGTGAAGAAATCTCTAGATACTAGAGTAATAAAAACCATGATGCATTAGAACGGATCAGGCCCATATCAAACGTTCAACATACAGTCTGCTGCTATGGTTCTTTTTTTTTTTTTTTTTTTTTTTTTGAGACAGAGTCTCATTCTGTCTCCCAGGCTGGAGTGCAGTGGAGTGATCTCGGCTCACTGCAACCTCTGCCTCCCGGGTTTATGCCATTCTCCTGCCTCAGCCTCCCAAGTAGAGGAACTGCAAGGCGCTCCACCATGCCCGGCTACTTTTTGTATTTTTAGTAGAAATGGGGTTTCCCCATGTTACGGCAGGCTGGTCTTGAACTCCTGACCTCAGGTGAGCCACCTGCCTCAGCCTCCCAAAGTGCTGGGATTACAGGCATGAGCCACCATGTCCAGTCTGCTATGGTTCTTAAAATATTCATAGAATAGAAATTGAAGTAAGTCTATTCGTTTTTATATTAAAAGTAGCTAGTACGGTGCTCTGTACTTATGCACTCCATGGATGCTGAATGAGTCATTGAATGAAGTGGAGTCTAGGTTGTGCCTCAGGCCTTCCAGTGGGGCTGGAAGGAACAGTTGTGAAGTTGTGGGGCGGCTTCTGTGCATCGGGGGACTCTGGAGTTAGATGGTTTCCCAGGGCTCTGAAGGAGAAGAGCTGTGTTCCTAATAATGATCTCAATGGGAATAGAGATTGCTGGGGACCGCAGGGGCCAGGTTGTCATTCCCCAAAGCTTCCCCTTCATCATCCAAGAAGGCATTCAGGTCTTTCTGTGCTAGGCCCCAGGTAAAGTGCTGGACTACCCAGTAATTGGGTTCAGTAGCAGGATGGCCTCAGATTGAGGTCCCAGGGCCAAAGGACCACTCCTCTCCTCAGCGCTGGTCCGGGAAAGGCAAGCTCCGGGCGGGAGCGCACGCCGCGCCCCCGAAGCCTGGCTCCCTCGCCACGCCCACTTCCTGCCCCCATCCCGCGCCTTTCCAGGTCTTCTCCCGGTGAACCGGATGCTCTGTCAGTCTCCTCCTCTGCGTCCTCGGCCGCGGCCCGGGTCCCTCGCAAAGCCGCTGCCATCCCGGAGGGCCCAGCCAGCGGGCTCCCGGAGGCTGGCCGGGCAGGCGTGGTGCGCGGTAGGAGCTGGGCGCGCACGGCTACCGCGCGTGGAGGAGACACTGCCCTGCCGCGATGGGGGCCCGGGGCGCTCCTTCACGCCGTAGGCAAGCGGGGCGGCGGCTGCGGTACCTGCCCACCGGGAGCTTTCCCTTCCTTCTCCTGCTGCTGCTGCTCTGCATCCAGCTCGGGGGAGGACAGAAGAAAAAGGAGGTAGAATGGATCCCCTTGGCCTTCCCCTGTGGTTGTAAATGTTAATTTCTGTGTTTAATTGCAGAATCTTTTAGCTGAAAAAGTAGAGCAGCTGATGGAATGGAGTTCCAGACGCTCAATCTTCCGAATGAATGGTGATAAATTCCGAAAATTTATAAAGGCACCACCTCGAAACTATTCCATGATTGTTATGTTCACTGCTCTTCAGCCTCAGCGGCAGTGTTCTGTGTGCAGGTAATTTATGTAATTAAAAAATATTAAAAACTGTGTTTCTACTATGGCCCATTATTCTTATCAGGCAAGCTAATGAAGAATATCAAATACTGGCGAACTCCTGGCGCTATTCATCTGCTTTTTGTAACAAGCTCTTCTTCAGTATGGTGGACTATGATGAGGGGACAGACGTTTTTCAGCAGGTAAAGAGTTATATCGTATTCATATATTTAACTATATTTAGTATTTTTTTCTCATGTTTTACAGCTCAACATGAACTCTGCTCCTACATTCATGCATTTTCCTCCAAAAGGCAGACCTAAGAGAGCTGATACTTTTGACCTCCAAAGAATTGGATTTGCAGCTGAGCAACTAGCAAAGTGGATTGCTGACAGAACGGATGTTCATGTATGTTTTTATTCCTCACAGTTTTAATAATATCATTTTTGAAATTTCTATTGCATTTTTGCAGATTCGGGTTTTCAGACCACCCAACTACTCTGGTACCATTGCTTTGGCCCTGTTAGTGTCGCTTGTTGGAGGTTTGCTTTATTTGAGAAGGAACAACTTGGAGTTCATCTATAACAAGACTGGTTGGGCCATGGTGTCTCTGGTATGTTAATACATTGTGCTTTTTTTATTTCCTACATATTGAAACACTGCACCCTGTTTTTCAGTGTATAGTCTTTGCTATGACTTCTGGCCAGATGTGGAACCATATCCGTGGACCTCCATATGCTCATAAGAACCCACACAATGGACAAGTGGTAAGTGTAATTTATAAGCATGAATATTCTGAAGACTGTAATTTCTGTTTGTCTTCTTTTATAGAGCTACATTCATGGGAGCAGCCAGGCTCAGTTTGTGGCAGAATCACACATTATTCTGGTACTGAGTATCCTTTTAAGATACCGACGAATTGAAAAGTATGTCTACGGCTTCCTTGACAACTACTGCAGATGCCGCTATCACCATGGGGATGGTTCTTCTAAATGAAGCAGCAACTTCGAAAGGCGATGTTGGAAAAAGACGGAGTAAGTCTCTGTGTTGCCATTTTTGTAATTTCAGACACTAATGGTATTTTCTGTCTGTTTCTAGTAATTTGCCTAGTGGGATTGGGCCTGGTGGTCTTCTTCTTCAGTTTTCTACTTTCAATATTTCGTTCCAAGTACCACGGCTATCCTTATAGGTAATATCTTTATACTAACATGAATGTTTTTAATTGTTGTATTTCATTGTGGTGTATTGGAAAGTGATCTGGACTTTGAGTGAGAAGATGTGATTTGGACCATGGCACTTAAAAACTCTATAACCTCAGGCAAGTCTTTTAATCTTCTCTGAGCCTCAGTTCATGTTGCTTCTTCATTAAAATTCATTAATAGCTAATAACAAAGAGGAAGGCAAAGTTAATACATGTTCCTTCTAGAAGATACAGGTAAGCAAAATGAAGAAAATATATTCATAAATCCCAACACCCAGGTCATCAAATGTCATCAGTTTAGCCTGTACATATTTTGAACCTTGGGAATTATGTAATACATATTTTGTAAGCTGCTTATTTTTCTTTTATACATCATGAGCATATTCCTATGCAGTTAACTACATTCTACAATATATATGATTTTACACCTATGTAGTAATATCAATGTATGAATTGCCACAACTATTTTAAGTTTTATGCCATCCAGCTTTTTATGGTGTATCTTTCAGTACACCCTGTGGTTTAATACAAGACTAAGTAACTGCTGTCTGTGTTAGTTTATCCTACAAACTAAGAATGGCTTCTACAGTTCTAAATCATTGGGGGGTGGGACGTCAACAAAGAATATTTTGTGACATGAAAATTATGAAATTCAGATATCAGTGCCTATGAATAAAGTTTCATTGAAACGCAGCCAGGTTTGTTTTATGTGTTGGCTGCTTTTGCACTACGACAGTTCAGCTGAGTGGTTTCAGCAAAGACCCATGGCCCACAAAGTTTAAAATACTTAACCTTCTGGCTCTTTACAGAAAATGTGCTAACTCCCGGTTTAGCCATGCTGAACACAGCACTGAATATGTTCCCATACTTTCATACCTTTCCTCATCCAGTTTCTTCGGTCGAGGCTGCTGTCCCTGCATCTTACTTGTTCTCAGAGTTTTGCTTTTTCAGTTCTTGTAACACCGTCATCATCTCAAATATGTCACTGTATCATACTTAATCACACCCAGGTCTTTCCTTTAGCTAAAAGAAATGTAAGGGCCATGACTTTCAGTCATTTCATTTTCTGCAACATGCTTCTATGCACAGAATCTAGTACACAATGGTTGTTAAATGCTGATTGAAACAGACTTTTGGGGGCCCTGAGATTAAGAAAATAGCTAACACTTGCGTGTTTCTCTAGAAAAATCTTTTGAATTTCAAGTAATAAACTTGCTAATAAACCTATGGAATATTAATCCTTAGCAAATCAAAGACAGCATTTTCATCTAAATTGTGGTTTTCTACCATGAGGGAGTGCTGAGGAGAGAGCCAGCCTTAAGGAGAGAAACGGTTTGAAGTTTCTTCTTTGTGTAAACAGTCTCTCTGCATCCCTGATGGACTTTAAGCAAAAATAAAGTGACACAGACTAGAAAGGAATGGTTGCTTCTCTTAGGCTAGGGGAAGTGGGAGCTTCTGGGGGCACATTTGTGCTAGTCCTAGCCTTCTATCTATCTTATCCCTTGTGTGCGATTTGCTACTCTTGCCAATTAGCTTCCATTTTCTATTACTATCTCAGTTACAGTTGACCATGCATATATTCTCTTCAGAATACGCGAATAAGCCAGTCACAGCAATCAGTGCTATGCACATGCAGACTACTACTATGGATAACTACAGTGCGATTCGTTCATGACTGAGCGTGGAGCAGAGTCCACACAGAAGTTGATCGTGGTACCCAAGGCTGCTTCTCACTCATTCTGGAAGCAGACCGCAAAAGTGAAAAGCACACATCAGGGGAATACATTCAGTTTTCATTATTGACAGTTGTTTTTAAAAAAGTATGATACGAAGGCATTTATACATTTTTGTGATAGGCATTATTAGAAAAAACAATATCCAGGCACTCCTGAACCATAAGTTTGTGAGAACTATTATACTGTTAGATTAAGAAGCAAAAGTATTTATTAGACAGATAAATGTGAAAAGGGAAAAAAATACGTGTCAGATCTTGTTTAGAAATGAGAGACTAATTCCTTGAGTGATAATATCAATATAAAACATTCATACTGGAACATACTTTGGAAATTTAATATTTATAATTTAATATTTATATAATGAAAATAAAAGTGAAACCTGAAATACTGATTAGAGAACAGCAGTTCATACTTTTCTCAGAAACGTTTTAACCAGTCAAAACATTTTTGACATTTTTGTGCTTCAAGTGTTTCCAGTGTCTTGAACAAATAAAGAAATTTTTATAACTATTTAAAATGAAAATGATAGTTTTGAAAATGATAGAAGCATAGGAAGTACTCTAATTGTCCTACAATAAAGGATACATCTAACTAACAAGTAATCAGTTTCAGATTAAATATATATTTATCATTTCATAATGATATAAACAACTGATTGTTACACCAGGTTAAGAAAATTACTAAATGAAAAAAACAGTAGCATAACTAAAGATAACATTAATAAAGTACTCACAGAGATCCTTTTACTGTGAATATACCTAAGTATCATAAAACTGCTAAAAAGTTAGAAGGTATAAAATTACCAGTATGGATCAGATTAGTATTTTTGCTTTTACAGGGGTAATATCGTTAGCAGCAATAAAGATTACCTTTAGTGCTCCGTAACTTGAAATCTGCAGAGCCTTTAAACACTAAACAACAAAAAGCTACAAATCCCTAGTTTTAAGTATCAGTTCATTTTATGATTAAGGTTTCTTTTTTCATTAACCCTCATTCTTCAGTTAGCTTCATCTTCAGAGCAAGCTGATGATGGCTTGTGTGTGCTAGCAGGATGAACGCTATCTTTTCAAAACATAATGCCACAGTTCATGTACAGCTGGCACATCTATCTGCTTTACCAGCAGTGTTTTTAAGGATCATGCGGATTGAACAGCAACTACAGCTTAAGGCCCTGACAAGGTTTACTGCTGACATTCTTCATGGAGATGGTCACCCTTATCGTACGCTTTATTCGTTACTTATTATCTTGAAAGTAGAGGCGACGTCTCATTGCATCCTGATATCACCACATCATTTTTATCTTCTAATTTAACAATTTCTCAGAAACAGCTAACAAGAGTAATTTTTCTAGTTTGTATTGTACTGTGACTTTATTTACATTTTAATTGATGTTATATAATATACACTGTATATTATATAATTTAAATATATATTTCATGTTTTATACTAAAATGTTACATTTTAAAATACATATTTATTCTTGCACATAGTATCACCAGAATCCTAAAATATTAGCACGAAAAGAACTTCGGGAATCATCCAAAACAAACGTTCTTTTCACTAATGAGGAAACCGAGGTTCAGAAAGACGAAACAATTTATGCCTAGGATGATATGATTTAAACATCCAAATATAAAACTTACCTACTTTGGACATTTTTCCAGCTACATGTTTTTTTTTTGATGTTGTTGTTTTTTGTTTTCTTTTTTTAAGTACAAGAACTATTAATTTCATTTTTGCTTTTATATTTAATTAAAAATTGGTTTGTCTCTGGTTGCCTTGCAAAGTTGTCTTGTGTTGTCAAGACTCAAAAAGAACATGCCACGTGTTAGCAGAAAGGTACAGATGTAAACAAAAGCTTCATAAATGTTATTTAAATTGATTTACCATCTTACAAAATTAAATTTTGTTTCATAAATTAAAGCTTTGCTTAGGGAAGTTTAAAAAAATAACATAGTTATCTTTTACTTTTATATGTACAAGTATCTCTGCTGATGTTTCATCAGAAATTTTATGATTCATGATTTGTGTATACTCTTTTTGGTTGTTCAATATGATGAAATTGTAAATTAACAAAAGACCAAGTGATTAAATTATACGGTTAGAGAAAAAATATTTTTAGGACATTCAAATGACCCACTTCACGCATTTGTTTCAGTCCATTCCCTTGTATTTCCCCTACATTACCATTTTAAATGCTGATTTAACTGCTGTTCTAGCCAGCAATGAAAGGAATGTCTATGTAAATTTAAACCACAAATTAAAGCTTTCAGCATCTTCTCTCACCCTGACCCTGTTCCCAACCTAAGCCTCATCTGGTTAAAGGCACTAGTTTAGAAAAATTGCCCTGATGTAAAAATTACAATTAGTTGAATACAATTATGACATTTTAATGTTATATTTACATGTGCTAATTTAGAATGGAATAACAAACATATTGTATTTTCCTTATGTTCTATGTTCAGCACATAATAATTTTCTTTCTTTTTCAGCTTTTTAATTAAATGAAGCCAAGTGGGATTTGCATAAAGTGAATGTTTACCATGAAGATAAACTGTTCCTGACTTTATACTATTTTGAATTCATTCATTTCATTGTGATCAGCTAGCTTATTCTTGTGTACTTTTTTTAAACTGTGGGTTTTCCTAGTAAATTTAATTTACAGAAATCAATGGTAGCATTTAGTAATCTACAAAGGAAATATCAAAGTGTTTTTCAAGCCTGTTATATTCAGTGTGTGCCACAGGATTGAAATAAATGACAATGTAATTATGAATTCATGTTTTAGAGCTGTTTACTCATTAGTAA